AACCTGTAACCCAATAATTTTACCAATAGTGACTGTGAGAGGTCTGATAATTATGGGAATACATTATGTATATTTTATAGATACAACGAAAATAGGACAAAGTCTGTTTATTCATCAGCTCATAGCATGCTGGGAAATATGGGAAAAGGGGAAAGGCATGGTGCAGGACTTTCTCTCAGACGGACTGTGTTATCTTAAAATGGCAAATTTTGCTCCAGGGTGGTCAGGGAGACAAGTTTCCCTTACAAACGGAGAAAACTGACTTTTTTAAAAAACCCTTTTATTTGGTTTCCTACTCCTGTCCACAATCCCAACAGATGCACAGTTCATAAAAGATGTGAACCTGGAAGTATAAATATTAATACCACACAGTACATAAATACCAGGGGGCTACAGTATAAGAAAATGACTACCATAAGAGAGTTGTCAAGACATAGAAAAGCAGAGAATGAAGTGCATGTCAGGAGGAGGAACTCTTCTGCAGAAAGAAGCCACAGACATTAACAAAAATGTTGCAGTGGGAGAAAGTAACAGGTACATCAACAAGGCTAGAGCCACGTGGCGGGATAATAGGGATGCTGCCCAGGTGTTTCCAGAAGCGATAAAACTTGTAAACTTTTATAATTTTCTGAAGTGCGCTGCATGGTAAAATATGGTCATTGTGCAAAAAAGTTGTCCCCAATGCAGTCTCAGGAGTCACTGACTTCAAAATAAAGAAACGGTCTCTTCGTAGTAAATGTAGTACCTCGTGGCTTTCCCAAAGTCATTGAAAACGAATATCCCTAAAAAGGGTGTGATTTCAAGAGTGAATTACGATCCGCCCGCAATCTGTGTACCGTGTGTGGACGAATGCTTGCAGCGAGCGGTGCGGAAGGCTGTTCAGAGAGGTGTTTTTGGTCTGCCGTGGTCTCCTGGGATAGTCAGGAATGATTCTTGCTACGGGCTGACCCGGGTTCCCTCTTCCCCGAGGTGCAGGGGGTGGGGTCGGCTTCTGGACTGCTCCGCGCTCTCCGGTCCCTACCTCATTGGGCACCGCCCACTTCGTGGGCTTCCAGGTGCGAGCCCTCGCGCCGGGCCCATCTCCCCAAAAAAAATTCTTTCTTCAATACTTCCTTCCAGGCTGAGTCATCACTAGAGAGTGGGAAGGGCAGCAGCAGCAGAGAATCCAAACCCTAAAGCTGATATCACAAAGTACCATTTCTCCAAGTTGGGGGCTCAGAGGGGAGTCATCATGAGCGATGTTACCATTGTGAAAGAAGGTTGGGTTCAGAAGAGGGGTAAGTGCTCCGCAAACCAAAAATAATACGGTTTTTTTTTTTTTTTTTAATTTTCTATCTGTAGTTGTTTGAATCTGTGGATGAGAAACTCATGGGTTCAGAATGGCCTATCACAAACTGAGGATTATGGAAAAATACTGTAGTTTACAGGTATTTTTTTGAATACTGTTAATACACAGATTTTTGGAAAAGCTGTTTCTTGGTTTCATTTTAGAATTCCCAGCAACCAAAAGTAAGCCTGAGTTTGTACCAAGGTAGGAAGTATTTTATGTTTTATCATGTCTGCTAGTCTTGTTCTATTAAATTACTTAAGCAACTTTTTATTATAGGAAATTTGGAAATGTGAGATGTTTAGCGCAAGGAAATGATCTTAAATGGAACAAAGCTGGTTAAGAAATTGAAATGAATAAAAAGCATGTTATGAAAATATGCAACACTCTCATTGACCTAATTAAAATAGCTTATATAAGATTATTGTTGGACTATGTCTTATAAACTTACAAGGGAAATCTTGATTCCCTCTCTTTAACTCCTTATAGTTATTGCCAAGATTAATATTCTTACATGTATATTTTTACAAATATGTATGATAGAATGGTCACTGTAAAAAAGTTCTATTTTTAAAAACATTGGCATGAGAAAAAGGTGAATGCTTCTTAATAAAGTATTGGAATAATTATTTATTAGTGTTACTGGAAATGGGTGATTCAGTGTCACTTTTTGGGTAATGTGGATTTGTTTTGAGAGAGAAACAGAGAAACAAGGAAACAAAAATCAACAAAGACTAACAAAATTTCTGCCCAGAATACAGGTACGTGCTTGCATGAAACAAAGGTCCTATCATGAAAATACTAAAAGTCTTTGAAGAACTAGGCTGGAGTTTATACTGTTAGTGTTCTTTATTGACGATATATGGAACATACAGTTATATATGTGATGAAGTTAACATTAATGATATAAATTTCCCAGATGTAGGGCTAACACTTCTTCAAAAATCAGATTTCCAGGTATTTCATAGCTTGAACAAATATTTGATGAGACCCCTCCCCTGAAATTTTATACCCTAGAACTTAATAAACATGCCTGGAAATTTTATGTAGATGAAGGATTGGGGTTTCTAGAGGTCATGGCATAAGTCATTCTTTCCTACCTGGCCTTTGTACAATACCAGATACAAAATGAAGAGTAAAGATAGAGGCCAGAACGTACCTACTAATGATAAAAGTCCAAGTGGAGGTCTGAGTTTGAGAGCCAAATGACCTGCTGATTGAATTGCAGAACCAGGCCAACTTTTTCAAGCACTCTTCAGGTAATATAAATAAGACAGTGCCATAGAGCAGGGATCTTTATGGTTTTTGTTGCAATTGTAGCTACTCTGTGATTGTGATGCAAGAAAACAGCCATAGACAACAGGTAAGCTAATGAGTGTTCCAATAAAACTTTATTTAGAAAAATAGGCATCAGCCTTTTGTAGTTTGCTGATCTCTTGCATAGAGGAAAAAGACACATTTGCATTTTCTGCAGCCTACTAGTTTCAACAGGAAGAAAAGGGGCCCAGCAGAATCCTGCATACCAAGGATTTTTCCTCACCAGTTTTTCACCAGATTAAAATACTCCATCTTACCAGAATTAGAGGGAGTAAAGGGAGAGAAAGAAACCTGAAATAATACTAATGAGCTCTCCTTGTAAGAAGGGGGGCAAACGCTTTTCTCACAAGTCCCTTGACACTAGAATTTACTCTGTTACTCAGGTATACTGCCTTTCCAGTGGACTCAAAAGAACCTATAAAACACAAAGTATTACTTTGTACTGCATTTTCCAAACTTGAGAGTCTAAGTGTTTTGGTGCTAATTTTGGCGTAGTTTCTCTCATTTTTTGGTTAGTGATAGTAAAACCATGTAATGAGCTCCCAGGAAGACCCTTCTCTTCCGGCCACATGTGTTGACATGAGGACATGCCTTTGGCCTATTTTGGGCAGCTAAGATTACTCTGTGGATTGATTCATATTTTTTGAGTGCCTACAAAATATGAGGCATTTTGATAAATGCTGGGGATACAATAATGAGCAATAGTGATCCAGTTCTTACCCTCACAAGAGCTTGTGCTGTGTAACAGAAAGGGCTCTAAAAAGAAAAAGTGATTTCTAATTTGAAACCTGAGGGACTAGCAGCACATGCCAAAGGGGACAAAGTTCAGCATGTTCCGGGATTTGGGGAAAGCATTGTTTATCTGGGGAACAGAGTGTAAGGGGAAAATGGAGATAGATAGCTGAGGCTGGAAAAGGAGGAGGGAGCCTAGGTTGCAAAACCTGTGTAAGCACTTGGGTTTTGTCAGATCAGCAGGACGTGGTTGAGGGGCTTTAAAGCCATAAGATGATGTGAATGATCTCTGTTTTTGAATATGTTCAGTCTAGGTTAGAAGAGGCAAAAATTGAAGACCTACATTTGTACTGTTCAACAAAGTAGCCATGGGCCAAAGTGGCTGTTGAGCACTTGAAAGGTAACTAGTGTGATGAGGAGTGAGTTTTACATTCAGCATTAACATGCGTGCTTTCCTCATGTAGGAGAATATATAAAAAACTGGAGGCCAAGATACTTCCTTTTGAAGACAGATGGCTCATTCATAGGATATAAAGAGAAACCTCAAGATGTGGATTTACCTTATCCCCTCAACAACTTTTCAGTGGCAAGTAAGTTAATTATAATTGTTGATTCATCTTGTTGAGGGTTATTATGTTCTCAACATTGTACCAGGTACTGAGGGGAAAAAAGAAGGAAATAAGGAAACCAACCTTTCTTTGAGCGTTACTATGTATCAAGCCCTTTCACATATGTTTTCTCATTTTATCTTCACAACAACACTGTGAGGTAAGTATTATGCTCCCCATTTTAAAGGAACTATATTTAAAGAAACATTTTATTTTATTCTTAGAATGCCAGTTAATGAAAACAGAACGACCAAAGCCAAACACATTTATAATCAGATGTCTCCAGTGGACTACTGTTATAGAGAGAACATTTCATGTAGATACTCCAGAGGAAAGGTAAGAAATTCACTTGTTTTCATTTTGTGAAACTATTAATGGGAAATTTTACTCATTTTTATAGGGAAGAATGGACAGAAGCTATCCAGGCTGTAGCAGACAGACTGCAGAGGCAAGAAGAGGAGAGAATGAATTGTAGTCCAACTTCACAAATTGATAATATAGGAGAGGAAGAGATGGATGCCTCTACAACCCATCATAAAAGAAAGGTAGAAAATAATAACTTATTCCCAGCACAGCATCATATTATATTTTTTAATTTGTATTTTTCAGACAATGAATGATTTTGACTATTTGAAACTACTAGGTAAAGGCACTTTTGGGAAAGTTATTTTGGTTCGAGAGAAGGCAAGTGGAAAATACTATGCTATGAAGATTCTGAAGAAAGAAGTCATTATTGCAAAGGTAACTGATTTATTAAAGTTGATTACTAAATTTATATTGAAGGTTTGCTTTTTTTCTTTTGTAGGATGAAGTGGCACACACTCTAACTGAAAGCAGAGTATTAAAGAACACTAGACATCCCTTTTTAACAGTAAGTGACTAGAGGACAGATGTTATAATCGTAATGTAACATTTTTTCTTTTTTTTATTTCAAGTCCTTGAAATATTCCTTCCAGACAAAAGACCGTTTGTGTTTTGTGATGGAATATGTTAATGGGGGCGAGGTGAGTCAAGAAGTAAATCCAGTATTTGCATGTTACAATCCTGTCCCTGCTGTTTACCCTGCAGCTGTTTTTCCATTTGTCGAGAGAGCGGGTGTTCTCTGAGGACCGCACACGTTTCTATGGTGCAGAAATTGTCTCTGCCTTGGACTATCTACATTCCGGAAAGATTGTGTACCGTGATCTCAAGGTAAAAAAAAAAAAAAAGTAATCAAAATTTGTGAACAAATTATGTCATTTTTCTTAATACACAGTTGGAGAATCTAATGCTGGACAAAGATGGCCACATAAAAATTACAGATTTTGGACTTTGCAAAGAAGGGATCACAGATGCAGCCACCATGAAGACATTCTGTGGCACTCCAGAATATCTGGCACCAGAGGTAGGCTTCGGTTCCATTAATAGGAAAGTAACATAATTAATCTTTTTACTGATTTCACTTTTAGGTGTTAGAAGATAATGACTATGGCCGAGCAGTAGACTGGTGGGGCCTAGGGGTTGTCATGTATGAAATGATGTGTGGGAGGTTACCTTTCTACAACCAGGACCATGAGAAACTTTTTGAATTAATATTAATGGAAGACATTAAATTTCCTCGAACACTCTCTTCAGATGCAAAATCATTGCTTTCAGGGCTCTTGATAAAGGATCCAAATAAACGGTAAGCCTCAAATAACGCTTAGTGAATTACTGATACTTACTTAATTTTATTTCTGTTCTCATAGCCTTGGTGGAGGACCAGATGATGCAAAAGAAATTATGAGACACAGTTTCTTCTCTGGAGTAAACTGGCAAGATGTATATGATAAAAAGGTAAGATTTCTTTATGGCATAGTGTGTATATAGTTAATAAAACTCTTTTTCTTTCTTTTTACAGCTTGTACCTCCTTTTAAACCTCAAGTAACATCTGAGACAGATACTAGATATTTTGATGAAGAATTTACAGCTCAGACTATTACAATAACACCACCTGAAAAATGTAAGTAAATTTAGAAGGCAATTGATAAATTTGTAAAATTAAAATAGATGTTTCCTGCCCACAGATGATGAGGATGGTATGGACTGCATGGACAATGAGAGGCGGCCGCATTTCCCTCAATTTTCCTACTCTGCAAGTGGACGAGAATAAGTCTCTTTCATTCTGCTACTTCACTGTCATCTTCAATTTATTACTGAAAATGATTCCTGGACATCACCAGTCCTAGCTCTTACACATAGCAGGGGCACCTTCCGACATCCCAGACCAGCCAAGGGTCCTCACCCCTCGCCACCTTTCACCCTCATGAAAACACACATACACGCAAATACACTCCAGTTTTTGTTTTTGCATGAAATTGTATCTCAGTCTAAGGTCTCATGCTGTTGCTGCTACTGTCTTACTATTATAGCAACTTTAAGAAGTAATTTTCCAACCTTTGGAAGTCATGAGCCCACCATTGTTCATTTGTGCACCAATTATCATCTTTTGATCTTTTAGTTTTTCCCTCAGTGAAGGCTAAATGAGATACACTGATTCTAGGTACATTTTTTAACTTTCTAGAAGAGAAAAACTAACTAGACTAAGAAGATTTAGTTTATAAATTCAGAACAAGCAATTGTGGAAGGGTGGTGGCGTGCATATGTAAAGCACATCAGATCCGTGCGTGAAGTAGGCATATATCACTAAGCTGTGGCTGGAATTGATTAGGAAGCATTTGGTAGAAGGACTGAACAACTGTTGGGATATATATATATATATATAATTTTTTTTTTTTAAATTCCTGGTGGATACTGTAGAAGAAGCCCATATCACATGTGGATGTCGAGACTTCACGGGCAATCATGAGCAAGTGAACACTGTTCTACCAAGAACTGAAGGCATATGCACAGTCAAGGTCACTTAAAGGGTCTTATGAAACAATTTGAGCCAGAGAGCATCTTTCCCCTGTGCTTGGAAACCTTTTTTCCTTCTTGACATTTATCACCTCTGATGGCTGAAGAATGTAGACAGGTATAATGATACTGCTTTTCACCAAAATTTCTACACCAAGGTAAACAGGTGTTTGCCTTATTTAATTTTTTACTTTCAGTTCTACGTGAATTAGCTTTTTCTCAGATGTTGAAACTTTGAATGTCCTTTTATGATTTTGTTTATATTGCAGTAGTATTTATTTTTTAGTGATGAGAATTGTATGTCATGTTAGCAAACGCAGCTCCAACTTATATAAAATAGACTTACTGCAGTTACTTTTGACCCATGTGCAAGGATTGTACACGCTGATGAGAATCATGCACTTTTTCTCCTCTGTTAAAAAAAATGATAAGGCTCTGAAATGGAATATATTGGTTAGAATTTGGCTTTGGGAGAAGAGATGCTGCCATTTAACCCCTTGGTACTGAAAATGAGAAAATCCCCAACTATGCATGCCAAGGGGTTAATGAAACAAATAGCTGTTGACGTTTGCTCATTTAAGAATTTGAAACGTTATGATGACCTGGCAACAAAAAGTAATGAAGAAAATTGAGACCTGAGTGAAGATAAGAAATGATCTTTACGTGGCAAAATGAACACATCTTGAGTATTTAGGAAATGGGCAGTGAAGGCTAAGAACCTGGTGTGTTTCTTGGGATCATGGTACATTTATCACTGAATTAAGCCATCAGGGAAAAAACAACAAAAAAAGAGAACACCTCCAGCTTTTCTTTTTCTGTATATACTCATGTCCCCCAGATTCCAACATTTCTCACTGAAAGGGGGCATGTATGCAAACCTCATCTTTCTCCTTCATTAATGATGATCTTCAGATTAAACCCTTTGGTGCTAGGAGCTGACAATTTCCAAAGCAGCCTGTGAAGTCCTAGGGGCTGGGGGCCACTCTTGCGGCAAGCAGAAGGCCATCCTACTCCGCGGAGTGATCATGGAAATGTATTTTAGTTAAACTCTGACAGCTCCCAAACGGAAGACTACAGCATGACGTAGTATTATGATTGCATTGTATGAAAGAGCAAGTGACTTTCTAAGTAGGATGAATCATATTCATATGCAGATGTCTTAGCCTCTTGACGCTGGAAGTGTGGATTTATAGCTATGAAACCACTGCTGGCAGTGGGTGGGCCACTGGGACTGACGGGGGTTAAAGGGCATTTTACTAAGGCAGCTAAGACATATTCAGACATCAACGTTATCCTTCTTTTTCATATTTCTACCTGAGTGAAGTTCATCCTTAGTATTGAGTAGGAAGTTACAGTAAATGGTAGTTCATTCTTACTTACACACATAGCTAATCTTTTTTTTTTCACTTGGAATTATGTTGAATGTTTCATTTTGACAAAAAAGTAGACTAGAAGGTATGTTCTTTAAGTTGTCTTGCATCCATTATATAAGAAAGAAACAGGTGAGAGGAAGAGCAGAAAGCTGAGACTGGCTGATGTTCAGAGCACTTACTCCTCTAGAGGGAAAGCATGACACCGAACACTAAGCACACAGCTTTTTGTTGTTTTGGTTTTTTCTCCCGCAAATCTTAAAGTGATTCCCATGACCTTGGCCAAGGACACTTCTTAAAGATTAATGACTGGCACTGACATTGCCCCAGGCGGGCCACTCCTCACACTGGCTCTCAGTTCCCAGCCATGCCTGGGGCTCAGTCACTTCTATTCCACCCTCTGAGACTCCATTGGTGTCACACAAGGTGTCTTCTTGGCTTTGATTTTGAGAATCCCCTATTTTCACTTCCAGATCTGTCAGCTGCCATGGAGGAATAATAGAAAACCAGAAATGCGTGTAGAGGGAGATTTCTAAAACTTCCCTTGTGTCGCCCATAGTTGTAGTTTTGGGTTCTGGCAGGTGGAACACCCTGAAACCTGGAATCATTCTATGAGAATACAGTTCAGACTTTGCAGACTCCAGCCCATACTAACTGTCATGAAGCTTGACTTCTTGTCATAATGCAGCCATCTTGGAGGAAATTGGCCATTTCTGCTTAGATGGTTGGCAGGGTCGCGCTCAGCTTTGCTTTCTACACTAATTACATAGCATTATTCAAGTATTGTTTTCCATTTCCCATCCCTGATTTCCAGCTTCTTAAAGCTGACTGTTCTTGCAGGGGCCACTTGCTTCTCCTAGAGTACAAAAGTAAGGGCCTTCCTTACTAACTGCAGGGTCTCTCTATTACACCTCAACATACACACTTTGCTGCTACTGTTTGTACTGTCTACAGTAGAATTTCCTTATCTTGCTCCTGGTAGTGCATTACAGGCAAGCATGAAATGTAAAGTATTTATTTAAATAAAAAGAAAACCTCTAAATTGGTAATTGAATTACCTCCCTGTAGCTTTATAGTTTGTGACATTTCTTGACCTTGCTAGTTCTTTCATTAGATCTGCGCAAGATCTAGTCATCTGGTTAAGGATTTTAAGCAGATGCAACTATAAACCCAAGAAACTGTATTACTATTACTGTTGGTCATACTAAACCTGTCTATTTCCTGAAGTATATGACCCACAAGGATGTGGAATAACTAGGAGAAACTGTTTTTGTACACTGTACATCCTTAGTATTTTTACACGTATATGATAGGGATGAACATGATTTTCCTTCGTACAGACAGCTTAAATAAAGCACTATGTCAATCTGCTACTTCTCTGTTTATTGTTGTTGGATGTGGTTCTATAATCCCCCCAAATTAAATCTTCTTTAATGAAAACATGATTTTTAATAGCCCCAGCTGGTATTAACCTACCTTGTATAAAATGTGACAGGAAAATATAGAAATAATTCCTTGTAGCTCACACACACACACATAGGGGATCATTTTTACTTCAGTGAAATGGCAGTAGTGCGGTTGTGCAAACTTTGATGAACGGCTGCTTCTGAGGGGAAACGCTGACCTCTCAGCACTGGATTTAGGATGGATGTACTGTGAAGCCAGGGATGAAGGAGGTCTCAGACCCTGGGGACATTCAGACCCGAATCATCTATACAACACACGGTTTGGACCCAGAATCTGAAGGAATGTAGCTTTTCATTAACGTCTTCCTGATAATGTACTGCTCTGCATATTTCCTTTCTTAGAGTGTATTTCTAACAACATGTCATGGCAAATTAACAAACTTAGACGTGGGTGATGTAGATGGGTAGGATGGCTGGACTGCAGTCTGACTTCACGTTGAATCATTCTGGATGGGGCCTTTTTCTGATTTTACCTCATAAAGCTACTATTGTAGAAACTTGGCTTTGCTCCTGTGACGAAGCCAGACAGAGGAATGGCTTTTGGGACCAGAGTGAGTCAAGCATGTATGTGTATGTCACACGGCCAAATTTGAGGGCATTCTCACATGTGCTCTTCTCTCAAAACCACTGGGGTTGACAGATCCAGGAGGCTAAAAAAAAGTGACCTCTATAATTCTTTAAAGGTGCTATTTTTAGAATATTGTATAATTTATTCACAGTATATCTAAAACAGAATTAAGGACAATTAAAATATCTTATGTGACAGCCTTTATGTCTAGCACATTTGATGAAATAAAAAACTTCTGAATCTGAATAGAAGTTCTACTGTTTCAGGCTTGAACCTTTTACATGCTCAAGAGATTCAAATGGTCTCTGTGTGTAGATCATGCCACCGCCTCCAAAGCCTAATCCACATCACTTCTGAGAGGCAAGGCTGAGCATATGGTGACATCAGCTCTGTGTTGAGATGGTGATGAGGATGATGGCTCGCTGGCCAGGCAGGGCAGCCGAAGGTCAGGGACCTGTCCTAACTAACTGCAGCCTTGCCTTTAGTGTTTGTCATTCTCAGATACAACACGGTATGTCCAGTGTCCGTTTTTATTACTTTAAAGCATTTGAGGGCTTAATTGTGTATAGTAGAAATACTATTTTAGACAAATAATTATCTGTGTACAGATATTTGATATACTCTAAGTAAATTTTCTAATTTCACTAAGTACGTTTTTAGGCTCCTCTCAAATACTGCGTATTGAAGAAAAAAATCTGACACCACCGAGCCAAAGATGCTTTTTTGTCTGTTTTCGTTGTTTAACAGAATGGAAAGAGTAATGCATAGTGCTTCCTGGTGTCTCCTGATTGATTGATTGTGCACAAAGTAGGACGATAAATAAATAAAATGGAGTCTGATGGGACATTGATTAAAGGTGAAGGATGATTGATATATAGATCATGAAAAGAAAAATGAATGGCAGGAAAAAAAGTTTGGTCCTTAATATACTTTGGCCTAGTTAAAATATGTGCCTTTTTGGTGTGTTTTGTTCATCACTACAAGATAAAAAGGAAACATTACAACTCAAGTCTTTAAAAAGTTCATTTATTGAAAATCATATGTATAACCTAGCATACGAATGAGCAGATTTAAACACATAACTTCAAGCCATTTCTGAAAACATACACCAGGAGCTCTGCTCAGCTAGAGTCAGACTCCAGCTCCAGCCCGACTGCGTGCGGGGACAGCGCCCGCGTTGATGAGGACCAGCCCCACTGCAGGCTGAGGCGGTGTCACCCTGGGAAGGTCGTGGTGCGTTGTGGCATATTAAGTCTAAACCAGATGAATGTAAATATCTCTTTGTAAATCATTTATTTCACTCTGTTCCATCCAGGTCAGCAATCAGATTGTGGCATGCTGGGTAACTGGAAAAAATAATAAAAAGTAAGTTTCAATAGCTCATGTTCTTCAATGTTATTTGTCTTCTCA